ATCCTTATTAGCCAGGGCATGCTGGGTTACACAGCCATGGAGAGTTAGTTTGGAGGGCAATAGGGAGCCAGTGAAGTTTTCTGCATAGATTAAAGTTGTAAAAAAGGAAGAATAATACAGCGGTGGTTTGAAGGATTGATTTGGTCCAAGGGAGAGGACAGTGGGAGGCGATATGGGCCACAGGAATGGGTCCTGATCGGATGTAGGAGAAGAGGTCAGGCCTAGGGAACGGTCTTCCATTAGAACAGGTAGAGGGAGGAGGCACAGGTTTAGGCGAAAGGGAGGAGGATGATGATTTGATTTTTTTTTCCAGGTCCTTGGCTCTCCTAAGACTCATAAAAGCCGCTCCAGCGGCTAAGGAAGTTCTGTGCAAAGCCTGTAGTTTCTAGTTGTGAAGATCTTCAGGTTTGCTTGAGCAATGAAAGAGTACTGGATTTGGAGTCCGCAGTCCTGGATGGCCACCATTACCAGCAAAAGGAGTATTTCCGGAGCCTGGCACAACGCTGGGCACATTGATGGGGCTCAATGAATATGTATTAAATGAACGAGTGACAGAACAGATTCGAGACTTGGTGCTGCCATCTACTACAGAGACCTTGATCGTGTCCTTTATCTGCCGTGAACCTCAGTTTCCATATCTGTCAACCAGGGGTGGTTCCCTGGGGTAGTGTGAGAGTAAATTCCCGCCGCCTGAGGTGTGCAGAGTTCCCGCCCTTCCCGGAGCCGGGCGCCCCAGGAGCGCTCTCTCTGGCTCCCGCCAGAAAGGATGGCTCCTAGGGGTCAGGGCCAGGGGTCTGGGAAGGGGTCGCGCCGCCAGCAGCCAGCTCCGGGGGAGGCGGCCGGGTCCTCGCTCCGCGCCCGCCTTCCCCGCGCGGCAGGAGCCGGGGGCGGGCCCGGCACAGGCCGCTCCCCCGCCCGGCCGCCCGCGGTGGCGCTAGCGGCCTCTCACCCGGGGCGGGCGAGTTCTGGGAAAGCCCGGCCCAGGGCGGGGGCCCCGCTGCCGCCCGCGCAGCCGCCGCTGTCCGGGCAGCGCGCACATCTCGGCGGGAGCGGACTGTGAACGGCGCGGGTCCACACGGTAACGCTGGGCAACGTGGGCAACGCGGCGGGCGGCGGGCTCGCGCGGCGGGAGGGGCAGCGGCGGCGCGCCCGGGCTCTACCTCCCGGGCTCTGCCTCCCGGGCTCTGCCTCTCGGGCACTTGCCTGGCTCCTGCGCGTTCCTGGGCATCGGCTCTGCAGCTGACACACAGTAGCGGGGACACCCGACGCCGCTAGCGACAGGCGCGCGGACGGCTGGTCCCAGAGGGACGCTGCGCTTGGGGACGCCGGCGAGACTCGCCAGGAGCCAAGAGGTGAGGAAGCGACTCTGTAGCTCGGTTCCTGAGGACTGGAGAAAGGGAAGGATGGGCTGGTTCTCTCCCAAGGCAGTCGACCCGCCTAAGGGAGCAGCCCGACTCCGCGTACCTGGCGGAAAAGTGTCCTCGCGCTCCCGGGGGACCCGAGGCGGGCGGTCCTCCAGGGCATGCAGGCCGCCCTCGCAGGGGCTAAAGGACACCCTGCCAGTGCCTTCACTCCAGACGCCTGCCTCAGGTCGCCCCTTCGTGTTGTGAATACGGTGTGGAGGTGGCCAGTGCAAAGAAAAACGTAAGCTCTTTTTGTGGCGGTACTTAGCAGCGGTATTTCAAGGAAAGTGCTCAAGAGATTGTTCCTGGAGAGATTTGTGTACATCAAGTCCTAGAAAATACAATATTGGACCAGGTCCCGCTCTAACTGATAACTAGAATAGCTAGCTTTGCCTTCAAGTCCTTTAATGCTACAGTAATAAATACACTAGAGCAAGAAGTCTTCTGTCGTGGCGAATGTTAGGTGCACAGCGTAAATTTGTGGAAGCTTTCGCCCCTCGCTCTGTATTTAAGCCATCAGACACTGAGTTCAGCCGACTTAACCAATTATTCAGTGTAAGACTCATTTAGTGATTAATCAGTGTCATTTTAAATAGTGAGTTCCCTGAATACCTGTTAAGTAGGATTCACGTCTTCGAAAAGTTTTATTTGCACGAAGGTCATAATTTCAGTTGCATTATGCAAAATTTGCCCGTAGGTCTTTTAGATCTCTGCAGGATTGGTATGTTTTCATGTTTCTTATACCCCCCGTAGAGGTAGGGCAGGGCCGCTGCCACAGAATGGGCACTACTGAGGCCAAGAATGCTTGACCCCACTAGGGAGAATTTTTGAGAGCCTGACTTGGGAGGTGGAAGCAGGTGACCCCATAGGTGCTTGTACAGGTGCCCAGTTGTCATTGAGGAGAGAGGTGGACTATCTCTAGGTTATTGTATGCATCGATGTCTTCATAAATACTTTTCTGAAGAATGTCTGATGGTGTTGTCATCTAGACCATCTGATGGCACATCTTCCCCCACATCCACCACTCTAAAGTCTAACCATCCTTCAAACTGTGTTTTGCTGGTGGTGTGAGGCTTTTCCTGAAACAGCCAACCTCCCCCTGCTCTGATTTCTGCAGCATTTTTTCTCCAGGGCCCTTTCTGCTCTCTACCTTCTGGGAGTTATTTATGTAGATGTCTCATTTTCCCTACTGAAGGCATTTGCTGTGGCTTTCATGGCAAAATGCTTGCACCTAGAAGACTCTAGAGATAATTGTGGGCCAGTATTAAATCTTAAGACTTTGGTTTTACAACATAAATATCTACTTTGGAGAAGGAGATAATATAATTGAAAGGAGCTAGAGGAATGTATAATGTTTACCATTAACACTATCCTTTATTTACAGCCCCATGGGGGAAATTCCCTTTATACCCAGGAGCCATGTCTTACCAGGTAAGAAGCCAGATTGAACTGGAGGGACATTCCACAGTGTTTGACATTATCTCTTTTCTTACAGGAAACAGGAATCATTCAAACTGGATTTTAAAATCATTGCAAATCAGTGATGGATCAGAAGTTGCAGAGTGCAATCCCGAGTAAAAGTCTTCAAAAAATTTTGCTTCAGGTAACAGAGGAAGGAAAATTGATCTACCACCTTAAAACCCTGATCTAGAAAAAATATATATTCATGATAGGAAGTTATAACTAAGAAAATTTATTTGCCTCTTAATGCTCCTGAATGAAAGGAATTATCCCTTTGTTCTTTGGGAGGACTTGTGTATCTGAGATTGTTGTAATAATCAGTCATTTTATTAAAACCTTGACATGATCACCAGGGAGGAAAAATAGAGCAATAGTCAAAACCTGTGTGTTAGTCCAAGATGACTTCTGAAGAAATGACAGCTTCTGTTCTCATACCTGTGACTCAGAGAAAAGTGGTTTCTGCCCAGTCGGCTGCAGATGAAAGTAGTGAAAAGGTCTCAGACATCAATATTTCAAAAGCACATACTGTCAGACGAAGTGGGGAGACTTCTCATACCATCTCACAACTGAACAAACTTAAAGAAGAACCTTCTGGAAGCAACTTGCCAAAGATTCTCTCAATAGCGAGGGAGAAAATAGTGAGTGATGAGAACAGTAATGAAAAATGTTGGGAGAAAATCATGCCAGATTCTGCGAAAAACCTTAACATTAACTGCAACAACATATTGAGAAACCATCAGCATGGCCTTCCTCAGAGACAATTTTATGAAATGTACAACTCTGTTGCTGAGGAAGACTTGTGTTTAGAAACTGGAATTCCTTCTCCACTGGAAAGAAAGGTGTTCCCTGGAATTCAACTGGAACTAGACAGACCTTCCATGGGCATTAGTCCTTTAGGAAATCAGTCAGTGATCATAGAGACAGGCAGAGCACACCCTGACAGCAGAAGGGCAGTATTTCATTTTCATTATGAAGTTGACAGAAGAATGTCAGACACTTTCTGTACCCTATCAGAAAACTTAATTTTAGACGATTGTGGAAATTGTGTACCACTACCTGGGGGTGAGGAGAAGCAAAAGAAAAACTATGTGGCATATACCTGTAAACTGATGGAATTGGCCAAAAATTGTGATAATAAGAATGAGCAGCTGCAGTGTGATCATTGTGACACCTTGAATGATAAATACTTTTGCTTTGAAGGCTCTTGTGAGAAGGTTGACATGGTATATTCAGGTGATAGCTTTTGTAGGAAAGACTTTACTGACAGTCAAGCTGCCAAGACCTTTTTGAGCCATTTTGAGGACTTCCCTGATAATTGTGATGATGTAGAAGAAGACGCTTTTAAAAGCAAAAAGGAGCGATCCACTTTGTTAGTCAGGAGATTCTGTAAAAATGACAGAGAAGTTAAGAAATCTGTGTATACTGGAACAAGAGCAATTGTGAGAACTCTGCCTTCTGGCCACATTGGGCTGACTGCATGGAGTTACATAGATCAGAAGAGAAATGGTCCCTTACTGCCTTGTGGGAGAGTAATGGAACCCCCGTCAACAGTGGAGATAAGGCAAGATGGGAGCCAACGTCTGTCAGAAGCCCAGTGGTATCCTGTAAGCATTTGAGTTTCTTTTTACCATTTCTTTTAATACTTCCTGTACTTTGTGCTATTCACAGATCTACAATGCAGTGAGAAGAGAAGAAACAGAAAATACAGTTGGATCTCTACTCCATTTCCTCACCAAGCTCCCAGCCTCCGAGACAGCCCATGGAAGGATAAGCGTTGGTCCATGCTTAAAGCAATGTGTCCGAGACACTGTATGTGAGTATCGCGCCACCCTCCAAAGGACTTCAATATCGCAGTACATCACCGGTTCTCTCCTAGAAGCAACCACGTCTTTGGGAGCAAGAAGTGGCCTTCTCAGTACTTTTGGAGGATCCACTGGACGAATGATGCTGAAAGGTAATGCCTGAAATTTCACTTTTAACTTTCTAATGTAACCACGACTTCTGTTGCTTTGTTTTAGAACGCCAGCCAGGCCCCTCTGTGGCCAATTCCAATGCCCTCCCTTCAAGTTCAGCTGGGATCAGCAAGGAGCTGATCGATCTGCAGCCTCTCATCCAGTTCCCAGAGGAAGTCGCCAGCATCCTGATGGAGCAAGAGCAGACTATTTACCGCAGGGTCTTGCCAGTCGACTACCTTTGCTTCTTAACACGGGACTTGGGCACTCCTGAATGCCAGAGCTCCTTGCCCTGCCTCAAAGCATCCATCTCAGCGTCGATTCTTACCACTCAGAATGGAGAGCACAATGCCCTTGAAGATCTGGTGATGAGGTTTAATGAGGTAAGAAGCCACTTTTTGATGTCTTGGTATTTAATTCCCGTGAATGTCTCTGTGTGTTTTCCAGGTGAGCTCCTGGGTGACATGGCTGATCCTCACGGCAGGCTCCATGGAGGAGAAGCGAGAAGTCTTTTCATATTTGGTGCATGTGGCCAAATGCTGCTGGAACATGGGCAACTACAACGCTGTCATGGAGTTCTTGGCTGGCCTCAGGTATAGTCAGTGGGGAATATGGTTATCTTGGCTCAGTCTGAAAAATGTCATTTACTTGCAATAGGTCAAGAAAAGTTTTAAAAATGTGGCAGTTCATGGACCAGTCTGATATTGAGACCATGAGGAGCCTGAAGGATGCTATGGCCCAGCATGAGTCCTCTTGTGAGTACAGAAAGGTGGTGACACGTGCCCTGCACATCCCTGGCTGTAAGGTGGTTCCATTCTGTGGGGTGTTTCTGAAGGAGCTCTGTGAAGTGCTTGACGGCGCCTCCGGTCTCATGAAGCTTTGCCCGCGGTACAATTCCCAAGAAGAAACTTTAGAGGTAAGGCCTTTCAGAATCATCGTGGCCTGAAGTGCAATAGCAAATTCTCGATTTTTTTTTGTAGTTTGTAGCAGATTACAGTGGACAAGATAATTTCTTACAACGAGTGGGACAAAATGGCTTAAAGAATTCGGAGAAGGAGTCCACTGTCAACAGCATCTTTCAGGTCATCCGGAGCTGCAATCGAAGTCTGGAGACAGACGAGGAGGACAGCCCCAGTGAAGGAAACAGCTCCAGGAAAAGCTCCTTGAAGGATAAAAGCCGATGGCAGTAAGTTTTACACGTTAAAAGTGAGGAATGCTAGACAAACCAAATTGGTGTTTCTTTCCTTAAGGTTTATAATTGGAGATTTGTTGGATTCAGACAATGACATCTTTGAGCAATCCAAAGAATACGACTCTCATGGTTCAGAGGACTCACAGAAGGCCTTCGACCATGGGACGGAGCTCATCCCTTGGTACGTGCTGTCCATCCAAGCCGATGTGCACCAGTTCCTGCTGCAGGGGGCCACGGTCATCCACTACGACCAGGACACACACCTCTCTGCCCGCTGCTTCCTCCAGCTTCAGCCCGACAATAGCACCTTGACCTGGGTAAAGCCCACAACTGCCTCCCCAGCCAGCAGTAAAGCAAAACTTGGTGTACTTAATAACACAGCTGAGCCTGGAAAATTCCCACTACTGGGTAATGCTGGATTAAGTAGCCTGACGGAAGGGGTCTTGGATCTTTTTGCAGTGAAGGCTGTATACATGGGCCACCCTGGCATTGATATACACACTGTGTGTGTTCAGAACAAACTGGGTAGCATGTTCCTGTCAGAGACTGGTGTGACATTGCTCTATGGGCTTCAGACCACAGACAACAGATTATTGCACTTCGTGGCACCAAAGCACACAGCTAAAATGCTCTTCAGCGGATTATTGGAACTCACTAGAGCTGTGAGAAAGATGAGGAAATTCCCTGACCAAAGACAGCAGTGGCTGCGGAAACAGTACGTCAGCCTTTATCAGGTAAGGGGTGCAGCCATCCCTCTTTCCTCACTCCTATTGTGTTCACCATGTGGCTCTTTCACAGGAGGATGGACGGTATGAAGGCCCAACTTTGGCTCACGCTGTGGAGTTGTTTGGTGGCAGACGGTGGAGTGCTCGAAACCCCAGCCCCGGAACATCAGCAAAGAATGCTGAGAAGCCCAATATGCAGAGAAACAATACCCTGGGCATAAGCACTACCAAGAAAAAGAAGAAAATCCTCATGAGGGTAGAGTGTTATTTGTTTATTAAGCATTAAACGCTTGGAACCATCGTGAGCTTTGTGTTCCCAGGGTGAGAGTGGAGAGGTAACTGACGATGAGATGGCAACCCGAAAGGCCAAGATGCACAAAGAGTGTCGAAGCCGGAGTGGTTCTGATCCTCAAGACATTAATGAACAAGAAGAATCAGGTAAAGCGGCATGTTTACATCTGAGATTTTTGCATTCTCTCTTTTCTGTCTTTCATCCTCACAGAGGTGAATGCCATCGCTAACCCTCCAAACCCCCTCCCTTCCAGAAGAGCCCACTCTTTGACCACAGCTGGGTCCCCCAACTTGGCTGCCGGGACGTCATCTCCCATCAGGCCAGTGTCCTCCCCTGTGCTGTCTTCTTCAAACAAGAGCCCATCCAGGTGGGGCCTTAACATGATAAAACAGAAGGACCTTGTGCCCATGAAGGCCTTGTCTTTGTTGCAGTGCTTGGAGCAGTAGTAGCTGGCACGGGCGGATCAAAGGCGGCATGAAGGGATTTCAGAGCTTCATGGTTTCAGATAGCAACATGAGTTTTGTTGAATTTGTTGAGCTGTTCAAATCATTCAGGTACAGTCTTATGTTTCCTTCTTATTCTTTCTTCAATGAGAGGTGTTTTCCATTCCTCATTCAGTGTCAGGAGCCGCAAGGACCTGAAGGATCTGTTTGATGTCTATGCAGTGCCCTGCAACCGATCTGGCTCCGAGTCAGCCCCACTCTACACCAACCTGACAATTGATGAAAACACCAGCGATCTTCAGCCTGACCTAGGTTTGTTGAACATTTTAGGATTTCCCTTTGGGCTTGTCCATGTACTGTGGTGATTCTGTTTCAGATCTGTTGACCAGAAATGTCTCGGATTTGGGGTTGTTCATTAAGAGTAAACAGCAGCTATCGGACAACCAGAGGCAGATATCTGATGCCATTGCTGCTGCAAGCATTGTGACAAATGGCACTGGGATTGAGAGCACATCTCTGGGCATTTTTGGGGTGGGCATACTTCAGCTCAACGATTTCCTCGTGAATTGCCAAGGAGAACACTGCACTTATGATGAAATCCTCAGCATCATCCAGGTTTGTGCCTGTTTTGTGTGTGCATGTGTGTGTAAATAACACTTTTTTTTTTAATCCCTTGCAGAAGTTCGAGCCTAGCATCAGTATGTGTCATCAGGGACTAATGTCATTTGAAGGGTTTGCCAGGTAACTTTTAAAATATCTTTTGCCCATCTTTTCATGCAGTCTTAAGAAAATTTGTTTCACCTAGGTTTCTGATGGATAAAGAAAATTTTGCCTCAAAAAATGATGAGTCACAGGAGAACATTAAAGAACTGCAGCTACCCCTCTCATACTATTACATCGAATCTTCGCACAATACCTACCTCACGGGCCATCAGCTCAAAGGAGAATCCTCGGTAGAACTCTACAGCCAGGTACAGGGAATGCCACTTGGAATGTGGTTTTTACCTGGGGTGGATTCGCTCATTGATCACACAGGTCCTTTTGCAAGGCTGTCGAAGTGTAGAATTGGACTGCTGGGACGGAGACGATGGGATGCCCATCATTTATCATGGACATACGCTGACAACCAAGATCCCCTTCAAGGTAATCCTTCATAACTTTCTTTAAATCAAATCTGGACTCTAATGAGCTGTTTTGGCTCTCATAGGAAGTGGTTGAAGCCATTGATCGCAGTGCCTTCATCAACTCTGACCTGCCAATCATCATATCGATTGAGAACCACTGTTCATTGCCTCAGCAACGAAAAATGGCAGAAATTTTCAAGGTGAGCTCTCAACAAAAAGGCAGGATGGTATGATTGATTGTATGTTTTCCTTCATTCTTTTTAGACTGTGTTTGGAGAAAAGCTGGTGACTAAATTCTTATTTGAGACTGATTTCTCAGATGATCCAATGCTTCCTTCACCTGACCAACTCAGAAAGAAAGTTCTTCTTAAAAACAAGAAGCTAAAAGCCCATCAGACGCCAGTGGATATCTTAAAGCAAAAGGTACTCCCCTCTGTTAAACCAGTTATGAAAAGATCTGCAGTTTACAATTATTGCTATTTTACAGGCTCATCAGTTAGCATCTATGCAAGTGCAGGCTTATAATGGTGGGAATGCCAACCCCCGACCTGCCAATAATGAGGAAGAGGAAGATGAGGAGGACGAATATGATTATGACTATGAATCCCTTTCTGATGGTAAGAGAAACAGATCCCTATGCTGTGCACAGCTTTACCCCTTTCTGATTCTGTTTTTCTGTAGCAGATGTCCTTACTGCCTCCCCTGCTCCTAACGGTCAGGAAGGTAAATGCCATTTGAACGGGGCATTTTAACTGGTTTTCACTGAAGTCTGCTAACTTATTTTCAGACAACATTCTGGAAGACAGACCTGAAAATAAATCATGTAATGACAAGCTTCAGTTTGAATATAATGAAGAAATCCCAAAGAGGATAAAGAAAGCAGATAACTCTGCTTGCAACAAAGGAAAGGTGGGTGAACGGTTTCTGTTAAATGACACTTTCATGTAAAATGGTATCATTTTTCCCTTACCAGGTTTATGATATGGAACTGGGAGAAGAATTTTATCTTGATCAGAATAAAAAGGAAAGCAGACAGATTGCACCAGAGCTTTCTGACCTTGTAATCTATTGTCAAGCAGTAAAATTTCCAGGTAAGATTAGGCAATATCATCTATAACTTTTATTGGCTTATTTATTTTCATTTTATGGGAACAGGACTGTCAACTCTAAATGCATCTGGCTCTAGCAGAGGAAAAGAAAGGAAAAGCAGGAAGTCCATTTTTGGCAACAATCCGGGCAGAATGAGCCCAGGGGAGACAGCATCATTTAACAAAACATCTGGAAAAAGTAAAGTCACTTTCTTACAATATCTTTGCTTGCTAATCTGCGGCTAATTTCTTGGGGGGTTTAGGTTCCTGTGAAGGCATTCGACAGACCTGGGAGGAATCTTCTTCCCCTCTCAACCCAACCACGTCCCTCAGTGCTATCATTAGAACTCCCAAATGTTATCATATCTCGTCGCTGAATGAAAATGCCGCCAAACGTCTGTGTCGCAGGTATTCTCAGAAACTGACCCAGCACACCGCCTGTCAGCTGCTGAGAACTTACCCTGCTGCCACCCGCATCGACTCTTCCAACCCGAACCCCCTCATGTTCTGGCTCCATGGGATACAGCTTGTGGCACTCAACTACCAGACTGATGGTAAGGGGCCTGCATGCTCACCTCGCTCCTTTTATATTGGCTTTCTTTGTTGTTTGTTTTACAGATCTCCCTTTACATTTAAATGCTGCAATGTTTGAGGCAAATGGTGGTTGTGGTTATGTATTGAAACCTCCAGTTCTGTGGGACAAGAACTGCCCCATGTATCAGAAGTTTTCTCCACTAGAAAGAGATCTGGACAGCATGGATCCTGCAGTCTATTCTTTAACTGTAAGTACGGCCCCTAGAGAAAGAACATAAGGGACTTTGATCCCTTTTGTCTCCCTCACCCTAGATTGTCTCTGGTCAGAATGTGTGCCCCAGTAATAGCATGGGAAGCCCGTGCATTGAAGTCGACGTCCTGGGCATGCCTCTGGACAGCTGCCATTTCCGCACAAAGCCCATCCATCGAAACACCCTGAACCCCATGTGGAACGAGCAGTTTCTGTTCCACGTTCACTTCGAAGATCTTGTATTTCTTCGTTTTGCAGTTGTGGAAAACAATAGTTCAGCGGTAACTGCTCAGAGAATCATTCCACTGAAAGCTTTAAAACGAGGTAGAATAAAATTGTCCAAATGTTAATAATTGAACAAGCTTTTCCCAATTCTGTATTACTCCAGGATATCGACATCTTCAGCTGCGAAACCTTCACAATGAAGTCTTGGAGATTTCTAGTTTATTCATTAACAGCAGAAGGATGGAAGAAAATTCCTCTGGCAATACCATGTCAGCCTCTTCGGTAATGAAGTTCTGTTTCACTCAACATATTTAATGAATGATCAGCCATGTGATCTTCTTGACAGATGTTTAATACAGAAGAAAGAAAATGTTTGCAGACTCACAGAGTCACGGTGCATGGGGTCCCAGGGCCAGAGCCCTTTACCGTTTTCACTATTAATGGAGGCACCAAGGCAAAGCAGCTTCTGCAGCAAGTAAGTCCACTGAGCCGTGGTTGGGAGAATCCCACTCCTCAGTTTGCCTTCACTTTTTCTTTAGATTCTGACAAATGAACAAGACATCAAACCTGTTACCACAGACTATTTTTTGATGGAAGAAAAATATTTTATATCTAAAGAAAAGAATGAATGTAGGAAACAACCATTCCAGAGAGCCATTGGTCCAGAAGAGGAGATCATGCAAATTTTAAGCAGCTGGTTTCCAGAAGAGGGATACATGGGCAGGATTGTCTTAAAAACCCAGCAGGAAGTAAGTGTGTCTGGGTGCAGCCTACACAGTAATATTTACTCACATTTTTTCTTTTTAAACATAGAACCTAGAAGAGAAAAACATTGTTCAAGATGACAAAGAGGTGATCTTGAGCTCAGAGGAGGAGAGTTTCTTTGTCCAAGTGCATGATGTTTCTCCAGAGCAACCTCGAACAGTCATCAAAGCACCCCGCGTCAGCACTGCACAGGATGTCATTCAGCAGGTAAAAGCCTCTCCCTTCCTCACCTGAGTCCTCTTTATTCAGTTGATCATAACTTACCTTTCAGACCTTATGCAAAGCCAAATATTCCTACAGCATCCTGAGCAACCCCAATCCAAGCGACTATGTGCTTTTGGAAGAGGTGGTGAAAGACACTACCAACAAGAAGACTACCACACCAAAGTCCTCTCAGCGGGTCCTTCTGGATCAGGAGTGTGTGTTTCAAGCCCAAAGCAAGTGGAAAGGTGCAGGAAAATTCATCCTTAAGCTAAAGGAGCAGGTGCAGGTAAAGTTTAAAGTTATTTTGCTCTGTTCTTATAACACCAATGGAAGGTTCTTTGTTCCCACAGGCATCTCGAGAAGATAAAAAGAAAGGCATTTCTTTCGCAAGTGAACTCAAGAAGCTCACCAAGTCAACTAAACAGCCCCGAGGACTTACATCACCTTCTCAGCTCTTGACCTCAGAAAGTATCCAAACCAAGGAGGAGAAACCTGTGGGTGGCTTGTCCTCCAGTGACACAATGGATTACCGACAGTGACTAAGGGCAGCATGTTTAACCCAGGTATAGTAAGTCATTGCACCATCCTGGAACAGATACTAATAAGCCTCTGTATACAACATTACAGGTGAAGATCTTTAAGCAAGAAGTTAAAGAGTGAACATGGTGGAAAAAATATAATTATTTTCATCAGACTTAAACTGGAAATTGATGATTTCTGAACTGAAGCCTTCACACATGTGAGATCCATGCTGAGGAGAAGCAAAATGGCACAGGGCTAGTTGCCACCAACCAATTTACTGATGAATGAAGCCCAGGGGACTGCCATTTTATAAATGTCAGCAGTTGGAAAAATCGTCACGAATTGACTTAGAGCAAGGGTCAGCAAGCTTGTCTGTAAAGGGCCAAACAGTAAATATTTTAGGGCTGGGGGCCATAAAATATGTTGCAACCACCCAATTCTGCCATTGTAGTGCAAAAGCAGCCATAGACAACACATACATGAACGAACGTGGCTGTATTCCAATAAAACTTTATTTATGGACACTGAAATTGGAATTTCATATATTTTTCACATGTCACAAATACTCTTGTTTTGACTTTTTTTCAACCATTTAAAAACTTAAAAACTATTCTTAATTCAGGGGCCATACAAAAACAGGTGGCAGGCTAGATTTGGCCCAAGGACCTTAATTTGCCAACACAACTAAGAGAAGAGAACTGGGAACAAGGAGCACAAAGATCTGAAAACAGGAAAGGAAGTTTAGCCATACATTTTATGGCCGAGAATTAGAAGCTTAGAATTAGAAGCTTTGGGGCATTTCAAGTGTAAATATGTCCTATAACATAAGAGTCATTAAAATTCAATTTAGTTCCTGTATTGTGTACCACAGTGCACTCCTCTTTAGGATTTTTTTACATATAGAAATAATATTGGGTTTTTTTTAAGGTTATTGCCTATTCAGTTAATAGGGTTGCTTTAAAAAAGGTTATTGCTTAATCATAGATTAGATTACTCATTTTTGGTTTTCAAAATGAATTTAGAATGACGTATAATTTAATATCTACTGAATTGCAATGTCTTAACAAGAAACCTAACAATTTTTTAAAGCAAAAGTAGATTGAGTTGGCGTTTAAATTTATTTTGCAAGGTTTGTACTGACACTATACTTATATATTTATTATACATCGCTCTCTTGATATTGCCATGGATTAGAAGCATTAGTTCTCAGTACTTGAAGACAAACTTCTAAAAAGAAAATATATGCTCTGAACATCTGAAATGGGCTAGACTTTCAAGTAAAATTGCTTCATTTCTCATTAACTGAAGAGCTATTGATCCAAGTCATACTTGCCATTTAATGTAAATTATTTTTAAACTTTGCTGTACAAAACCATTAAGTGTAAAGGATTCTTCATATTCTTAGTATGAAGCAAATTATGAATTTTAAAAATGAAATATGTATTCCTCTAAAACCCAAACTTTTATCTTTCCATTGGTATCTTTGAATTTTAAGACACTTTTCTTCAAATTACAAAACACTAAAACTCACTCCTAAACTTCACTTTGAGAAACTTTTTTAACCAATTATAAAAATAAAACCATCCCCATGTGTTTCTTGCATATTCTAAAAACAGAAGTGTTAAAAATACACCACACAGGCTGGGCAGAGTGGCTCACGCCTGTAACTCCAGCACTTTGGGAGGCCAAGATGGGCGGATCAGGACAGAGAATGAGGCCATCCTGGCCAACATGGTGAAACCCAATCTCTACTAAAAGTACAAAAATTAGCTGAGCGTGGTGGCACGTGCCTGTAATCCCAGCTACTCGGGAGGCTGAGGCAGGAGAATCACTTGAACCTGGGAGGTGGAGGCTGCAGTGAGCCAAGATCGCACCACCACGCTCCAGCCTGGTGACAGAGCGAGACTCCGTCTCAAAAAAAAAAAAAAAAAAAAAAAAAAAAAAAAAAACACCATACAGCTTTCATGTCATTGAAAGTTCTTACTGGGTCAAAGCCTTAAGGCTAGAACTACCATTTTCTTGTCAACAGAATTCAGGCTATTCCAGTTTGATGTAATCTATACAGTAGTACAGTTTTAAGTCAAATATTCATTCTAACAAATGCACAATGCTGCTCCATTTTAAAAATATTCCGGAAACACTTTATCAAGCCTCTATAAGTGAACATGCCAAACAGTTTGCCCTACCACGTGTTGAAAACTGAGTTGCTGGTCTAAGTGGCTAGAGGCCAAATGAAAACTGTGCAGAGTAACAAGATGAAAAGACTCGTCTCTTTAGGTTTATCACATTTGATTCTGATGCTAAGCGCTGCCCCACTCCTCCTCCATGACCTTTAACACAGGTGTATGTTTTACAACATAAATCTGAGACTGAAGTTGAGACCAGGTTGTTTAGCAAGTGAGAGAATCCAGCCTACTGCCTAGGTTGCATCCCAATTTAGTTGTTTATCACATTTTGAGGTGAAAGTACATACTTCATTGTATTTGAGTCTTTGGGATTACAGAAAGAACACATTGTTTCAAAATGTAAAGAGTTGGCTGGGCACAGTGGCTCATGCCTGTAATCCCAACACTCTGGGAGGCTGAGGTGGGTGGATCACCTGAGGTCTGGAGTTCGAGGCCAACATGGTGAAACCCGTCTCTACTAAAAATACAAAAATTAGCTGGGTACTAAAAATACAAAAATTAGTGGTGGTGGGCACCTGTAAATCCCAGCTATTGGGGAGGCTGAGGCAGGAGAGAATTGCCTGAACTCAAGACGCAGAGGTTGCAGTGAGTGGAGACTGTGCCACTGCACTCCAGCCTGGGTACAAGAGTGAGACTCCATCTCAAAAAAAAAAAAAAAAAGTAAAGAGTCTAGTCTACTATTATACACAAATGGCCAGCACAATCTGATGTTGGCTGAAAATATTTAAGTTTTATTTAAAGCTTTCTGAATTAAACAGCTATATTATGCCAAGTGAAAGAAATTATCCTAAATAGCCACTATGACTATACCCATTACCATTTCACACTTTTTAGGCCACCAGAAATCTGGGTAGCAAACTCTTCTCATTAAAGTTGATGTGGACAAGAATCTAAATATGCAAGTTGGGGTCATTACAAAATTTTAAGAAGCATCACTGAAAGTGAAGAGAAAGGAGCATGAATTCTGTCACTCTATTCAGTGATGCCAAATCTGTAGGAATGATCCTATCTGGGTAGAAAGTGCCCTTTGAGGGGTAAAGCTTCTTTTCATGTCATCATTAGCAAGTAAAAGTTATTTACAAATTCTCCAGTTGGGAGTCAATATGAAGTCTAGACTCAACAAAAGTTGAGTTACAAGTGACTTGTTTTTAATCAAACTTGCTTTCTTTTATGGGAGGCTTTTATGCCTCCCATCTCAATACCTCTGGAGACACTGGAAGCTCATTAATGAAAGTGGGCCCTCTATGATATGTATCAATTTACCTTTTGCTAACTACATCGTCCCCTTCCTTTCTTCTCTCCTCTTCCAATATCTCTATAGACTTCTGTCCTCTGCCCAGAGACCCACAGGCCTTGCTTAATTCTGGAAAGTTATCAGGGCTTGCTTACTGGCCCAATAAAATTGAATTAACTCTAAAACACAAAACTCCACATCTATGCTCCCATGCTAGTAAAGAAGAGTAGGATTTTCCTGGCTGGTGTCTTTGATCTTACATTGGCAGCCTGCAGGGAAAGTGCTCTCATGGTGAAAGTCTCTGACCCCTTTTCAGTTGCTTATATATCAGCAGTGAGGCCAGAAAAGATATACCTGGGACCCCAAAAAAGTTAGAGAGAAAAGGGAGATTGTCTCTTATACAGAGTCTAGACTTGGGTCAATATTCCCCATGATCCATTGTTAATAATTTATGTGTTCTCTGCCATCCTTATGTAGCAGCTTCCTAAAAGCAATCCTTGGCTGATGGCTATGGATTCTGACATAGGAATACCTGAAATGAGTCCCTTTGAAACACATACTGAGTCTCTATGATTACCAAGTTATTCTTTTTTTTTTTTTTTTTTTTGAGGCAAAGTCTCACTCTGTTGCCCAGCCTGGAGTGCAGTGGTACGATCTCGACTCACCACAACCTCCACCTCCCAGGTTCAAGTGATTCTCCTGCCTCAGCCTCCCAAGTAGCTGGGACTACAGGTGTGCGCCATGTCCGTCTAATTTTTTTTATTTTCAGTAGAGACGGGGGTTTCACTATGTTGGTAAGGCTGGTCTCGAACTCCTGACCTCGTGATCCACCCGCCTCAGCCTCCCAAAGTGCTGGGATTACAGGCGTGAGCCACCACACCTGGCCTACCTACTCTTATACATCTCTTAGATTCAAAACATACTATGCACAAGCCTGTCACCAAACAGATCTCTGAAACCTTCCCTATTGCAGATGACATAGGTCTCTAAACTTTTGACACAAGTAATTCTAACACTGAATTGGGTACTGTCGCATTTTTCAAAAGCGTTATGTGGATGATTTGACTCAGCATGGAAGACTGAGGTTGTCTTACACCCATTATTTCCCACCCCACTCTTAAGTGCCAGCATAGTGCTAAACACACAGTAGGTGCTCATTATTTGTCTAGTTAAAAAACAAATTAAGGCTGTAGCTTAATATAGCCTCAGGATATGTGTGTGCCTGTGTGTGTGTGTGTGTGTGTGTGTGTGTGTGTGTGTGTGTGTTTAAACATAAGCTTACATATAAGCGTATGTAAGTTAATGCACAAATATATTTCCTCAAATTCACATAGGATACTCAAATATAGATGTATAATTTTGTAGTCCCACTGTGATTCTCCATATGTATAACAAGAAAATTAAAGGCATAATACAGCTGTGAAATAGCTGATGAGTTTCTATTTTAAGCTGATTTTTCACCAGAAGTATAGTTTCTGCTGCCAAAGTAAAGTATAAATGTATTTGTATATGTGTGGAAAATAAATAATTTGTGACATGTATTGGTCACTTGTGCTCTGATGGGGATTAGACC